CTACCAGGTCGGAGGGTTGTCTTAAAACTTGAGGGAGATGAACTGAGTAAGCGATTACACTGAAAGCATGGGAGGGAAAGGACGTTCCAAACGTCCAATCCATCATCCTTTTGCAGCCTCTTAGTCACTGGGATTTTGAAATCTCTTTCCAAAGACTAGCTATGGCCCTAAATTGGAAATAGGCTACTTGAGAACACAGTGGATTCATAGTTCATCTCGGGCAGTTTTAGGAGAAATGCCACCAGCTTCTGCGTTTGAAGGCCAAGGTTAGCTGTTCATGGCGTGAGCACCTTCCTGCTTCCAACCTCCGGTTATCTGTAAATACCCAAGTCCTCTAATTTAGGACGCAGGTCATGGGAAGACGCTGGTTCTTAGGGCAGAAGTGAGCTCACATTCCCAGCATTTTTCTTAAACTTGGCAGAACTGCACTTTAACAAATTAAAATCCATGTGAATGAAAAGGAAAACTTAAGTAGGAAACAAACTTAAGCTTGAGTCAGTTACAGCATGGTGAGGATGTCGGTTACAGCAACACTCAGAGACCGATGAAGGAGAAATTCCAGTGGTGGGCTGGGAGACCGTCTCCATTCCAACTCCACCGCTTTTCTCTACAGAGACCCACGCACGCCAGCTCCCGCCTCAGTCACAAGGGAACGCCCGCGTGGGCAGGCAATCGTCCTTGGTGAGCCGGGATCTCCTCACCCCGAGAGCCGCAGGCTCCGCTGACGCCGGTACAGGTCTCGCTGCGACTCCCTCTGGGCGCGCGGAATCCTGGGACTTGTGGTCCCTTCCGCGCGCTGTCCGCCCTAACCGGCGCAGAGAGGACTACACTTCCCAGGATGCGTCGGGGGAAGAGGCCACAGGGACAGGCAGAGGGAGGGGGCGGCCCCAGTCCTCCGGGGCGTCGCTGTTTCCAAGCGGCGAGATCTCGCCTAGTAACCGGCAGCTGAGGTTCACTAGCGCGGCGTTGTGGCCCCGCCCCCGGAGCCCCGGCTGGAGGAAGAACCTGTCTCCCGCGGCGCCCCAGTGACGAAGTCCATCCCCGGGTGCGGGAGGCGGGGAGGGGAGGGCAGGCAGAGGATTTCGCTCGCTCGCCCGCGCGGGATCCGGGACGCGCCGGTGGCGTCCGCTGGCAGCAGAGGTTAGAGGCAGAGAGCGCGCGGATGCTCCGCGCTTTCTTCCTCGCTCTCGCTTCCTGGATATAGACTGTCAATTTCGGATCCAAAGACGGCGATGGCAGAGCTCACCCGGGTTGCCTGTCAAATCAAGGCTATCGCAGAATAAATCCCGCCGCCTGCCGCGAAGCCCCGGCGCACCGCAAACTTCAGTGAGCGAACTGGGTGATCGCTGTTGGGATATGCAGATTCCTGATGTAAAAGGCGGGGTGGCCCCCCCGAGAGCCTCTCCCGGGGGCCGGAGCCCGCAGGTGCAGTGAGGCGCGCGCGCCGGTGCCGGCGCCCCCAGAGCCGCCTTGCCCGGGTAGAGGGAGCCCGGCGCCCGGCGGGGTCTGGCGGCCGCACACCGGCGGCGGCGGCTTGTCTGCGGCGGCTGCAGCGGATGATGGTGGCGGCCGGCCCGCTGGGCTGTGCCTGTGTGTCGCCGCGGAAATCAGCGCCCTGCGCCGCGCGCTGAGCCCCTGCAGGTCCGCCGCAGCCCCAGCCTCGGCGAGGACGGCCCCGGCGCGCGGGGGGGCGGGGGGCGCGCGGGGTCGGCTTATCATGGCGGATCGGACGGCGCCCCGCTGCCAGCTCCGGCTGGAGTGGGTGTACGGGTACCGGGGTCACCAGTGCCGCAACAACCTGTACTACACGGCAGGCAAGGAGGTGGTCTACTTTGTGGCTGGGGTCGGGGTGGTTTACAACACCCGCGAGCACAGCCAAAAATTCTTCCTGGGACACAACGACGACATTATCAGGTAAGGGGGTGGCCAGGGGCGGCGGGGAGGGGGAAGATGTGAAAAGAAACCTTTTCTCTTTCAGCCTTGCCTTACACCCAGACAAAACTCTCGTTGCAACTGGCCAAGTCGGGAAGGAGCCATATATATGCATATGGGATTCCTATAATGTCCAGACTGTGTCTCTTCTTAAAGATGTCCATACACATGGAGTTGCCTGCCTGGCTTTTGACTCAGATGGACAGGTGTGTATCTTTTTTTAGTTGTTTTATTTAATTTTAGGTACTAAATTATTGTTCTTATTCTTAGCGTTTAGCCTCTGTGGGGTTGGATGCCAAAAACACAGTCTGCATTTGGGACTGGAGGAAGGGAAAACTTCTGGCGTCAGCCACCGGCCATTCTGACAGGGTAAGAACTTGTTGGATCAAGCTATGCAGATTATCAACATGGCAACTTTTAATGTTTTGAACAGATTTTTGATATTTCCTGGGATCCATATCAGCCAAACAGAGTGGTTAGCTGTGGAGTAAAACACATAAAGGTAAAGCTTTTTGTTTTTTAATTTTGGTACCTCTTGGAGATCTATTTTATCACTTACATTGTAGTTTTGGACACTGTGTGGAAATGCCCTGACTGCAAAAAGAGGGATATTTGGCAAAACAGGGGATCTTCAGACCATCCTTTGCCTTGCATGTGCCAAAGAAGACATCACCTACTCTGGTGCTTTAAATGGTGACATCTATGTCTGGAAAGGGCTCAATTTAGTCCGCACCATTCAAGGAGCACATAGTGTAAGTATTACCTTGTGGAAATCTGTGGGTGACACCATTGAGTATTACCTGTTTTAATCAACAGGCTGGAATCTTTAGCATGTATGCTTGTGAAGAAGGCTTTGCCACTGGTGGGCGAGATGGGTGTATACGACTGTGGGACACTGATTTCAAACCAATAACCAAAATTGATCTCAGGGAGACAGAACAAGGATACAAAGGTAATATATGTGTTAAGCTTACCTGTAACTCTAGATTTGCTTTTGTTTTACTTATTTTTGTCAGGCCTCTCTATCCGGAGCGTGTGCTGGAAAGCAGACCGCCTTCTAGCAGGGACCCAGGACAGTGAGATATTTGAAGTGATTGTGCGAGAGCGAGACAAGCCGATGTTGATCCTACAGGGCCACTGCGAGGGTGAGCTCTGGGCTCTGGCCCTGCACCCCAAGAAGCCTCTGGCTGTGACAGGCAGCGATGACCGCTCTGTCAGGTGAGGCCCTACCGCCGTCACCTCTCTGACTTTTGTTTTGTTTTGACTTCGTTCTTGTGCCTAGGCTGTGGAGCCTGGCTGATCATGCCTTGATCGCCCGCTGTAACATGGAAGAGGCGGTTCGCAGTGTAGCTTTCAGCCCCGACGGATCTCAGCTGGCCCTGGGCATGAAGGACGGCTCTTTCATTGTTCTCCGAGTCAGGCACGTACTGATGTTGAAAATGGTATTTAGAAGCTGCTTATCGTTTTGCTTTTTATTCTTACAGAGATATGACAGAAGTAGTTCACATCAAAGATCGAAAAGAAGTCATTCATGAAATGAAATTTTCTCCAGATGGTTCTTACCTTGCAGTGGGATCCAATGATGGCCCAGTAGATGTCTATGCTGTTGCCCAGAGGTATAAGAAAATTGGAGAATGCAGCAAGTCCCTTAGTTTCATCACGCATATTGACTGGTCCTTGGATAGTAAATACTTACAAACTAATGACGGTGCAGGAGAACGATTGTTCTACAGAATGCCATGTAAGTCATGTGGAGGCCTTGGATGTTTCTGGTTAAATGTAATGTTAATATTGATTATTTTCAGCTGGGAAGCCTTTAACAAGTAAAGAAGAAATTAAAGGGATTCCTTGGGCCTCCTGGACATGCGTGAAAGGCCCTGAAGTGAGTGGAATTTGGCCCAAATACACTGAGGTTACTGACATCAACTCAGTGGATGCGAATTACAACAGCTCAGTGCTGGTGTCTGGAGATGATTTTGGACTGGTTAAATTGTTTAAATTTCCTTGTCTCAAGAGAGGTAAGGCCAAAAGAGATGTTTCATTGCATAAAATAACTAATCCTCTCAAAAAATATTCTTTCAGGAGCCAAATTTAGAAAGTATGTGGGCCATTCTGCACATGTCACAAATGTCCGCTGGTCCCATGACTTTCAGTGGGTGTTGAGCACAGGAGGGGCTGATCACTCAGTTTTCCAGTGGAGGTTTATTCCAGAAGGTGTCAGCAACGGCATGCTGGAAACTGCACCCCAAGGTAAACCCAGCAATAATTTCTTAACATCATTTTTGCTTGTTTCTTGTGGGTTGTATCTCTGCAGAAGGTGGAGCTGATTCCTACAGTGAAGAATCTGATTCAGATTTATCTGATGTGCCCGAACTGGACTCTGATATTGAGCAAGAAGCTCAAATCAATTATGATCGCCAGGTCGGTAAGCAGGGAGCAATGAAAATTTGTAAATCTCACCCAGATGTTTCTGTTGTACTTTAAGGTTTACAAAGAAGATCTACCTCAGCTAAAGCAACAAAGTAAAGAGAAAAACCACGCAGTGCCCTTCCTCAAACGAGAAAAGGCTCCTGAGGACAGCTTGAAACTCCAGTTCATACACGGGTGGGTGGCCTGTCATGGGCGCCCGTATGTGTACCACTATGCATTTCTTGGACCTGTGCTTCAGTTATAGAGGCTACGACTGTAGAAACAATCTGTTCTACACACAAGCTGGAGAAGTAGTCTACCACATTGCTGCAGTTGCTGTCGTGTATAATCGGCAGCAGCACTCCCAGAGGCTGTACCTGGGGCACGATGACGACATTCTCAGCCTGACCATCCATCCAGTGAAGGACTATGTGGCTACTGGGCAGGTATCTATCTCCTGTAAACTAGGGCCTAGCCAAGTAGTTAATAACAGTCATTCTGTTATTTAAGGTTGGAAGAGATGCTGCTATTCATGTGTGGGACACACAAACTCTAAAATGTTTGTCGCTGTTGAAAGGACAACATCAGAGAGGAGTGTGTGCACTTGATTTTTCAGGTAAGGTCCAGAGTGATTGACACATGGTTCTAGAAATTTTGACATTTGTGTTGTTTTCATACAGCCGATGGAAAATGTCTGGTGTCGGTTGGTTTAGACGATTTTCACAGTATTGTATTTTGGGACTGGAAAAAGGGAGAAAAGATAGCCACAACAAGGTAAGAAGCTGCCGGGATCTTACGGTATCCTGCTAGAATCTTATTTCCTATTTGTCTCTTACAGAGGACATAAAGATAAGATATTTGTGGTAAAGTGTAACCCACACCATGTTGACAAACTGGTTACAGTTGGGATAAAACACATCAAATTCTGGCAACAAGCAGGTACTGTCGTTTGGGTTTATCATTTATGTGATATAAAGTAATAACTGTTCTTGGTCCACTCTAGGTGGGGGCTTCACTTCTAAAAGAGGAACTTTTGGAAGCGTTGGAAAATTGGAAACAATGATGTGTGTTTCTTACGGACGAATGGAAGATCTAGTGTTCTCAGGAGCAGCTACTGGAGATATTTTTATTTGGAAAGACATTCTACTACTGAAGACAGTGAAAGCTCATGATGGGCCTGTGTTTGCTATGTATGCACTGGATAAGGTATGGCCTGTGTATCAGCATTCATTTTCCTCGTATATAATACCTCTCATGTGTGCCTTCACAGGGCTTTGTAACAGGTGGAAAGGACGGCATCGTGGAGCTCTGGGATGATATGTTTGAAAGATGTTTGAAGACTTATGCCATTAAAAGATCAGCATTGTCGACTAGCTCAAAAGGTGCCACTCCCAAACATGTAATAGAGATCTTTTATTGTGTTAAATATACCATCCCCTTCCCCAGGCTTGCTTTTGGAAGATAACCCTTCAATTCGTGCCATCACTTTGGGACATGGACATATCCTGGTGGGAACAAAAAATGGAGAGATTCTGGAAATTGATAAGAGTGGCCCAATGACACTGCTTGTTCAGGTACTGTTTGTATGTATTCTAAACTGCAGTTCGAGTTTATGTTGCCCCTTTTCCTCTCCCACAGGGGCACATGGAAGGAGAAGTGTGGGGGTTGGCAGCTCACCCTCTCCTGCCCATCTGTGCAACAGTGAGCGATGATAAAACACTTCGCATCTGGGAACTATCTGCCCAGCACCGTATGCTGGCAGTACGGAAACTCAAAAAAGGTACATAACACCACCTTACACATCTGTCAGAGATAATAAGTGTTTTTTGTGGATTCTTCTGTAGGTGGAAGATGCTGTGCCTTTTCCCCTGATGGGAAAGCCTTAGCGGTTGGCTTGAACGATGGGAGTTTCCTGGTGGTAAATGCTGACACTGTTGAAGACATGGTCTCTTTCCATCACAGAAAAGAAATGATCTCTGATATTAAGTTTTCAAAAGGTGAAGATGACAGCAGATACTTTTTAAAATAGCTTCGATGTTAACCCCACATTTTTCTTAACAGATACGGGAAAATACCTTGCCGTGGCATCCCATGATAACTTTGTGGATATTTACAACGTACTTACAAGCAAAAGGGTTGGCATCTGTAAAGGTGCTTCTAGTTATATTACACACATTGACTGGGACTCTAGAGGTAAAGTATGTTGTGGCTTTTAAAATAGAATTAATTATCTCTCTACTTCGTTCTGTCGTAACAGGAAAATTATTGCAAGTGAATTCAGGTGCCAGAGAACAACTTTTTTTTGAAGCTCCAAGAGGCAAACGGCATATAATAAGACCTTCAGAGGTAATAATCATACACAAAGATTTTTAAAGATACAAAAATATCATTCTCTTTCGTTCTTTTTCAGATCGAGAAGATAGAGTGGGACACATGGACCTGTGTCCTGGGGCCCACCTGTGAGGGAATCTGGCCAGCACATAGCGATATAACTGACGTAAATGCTGCCAGTCTTACCAAAGACTGTTCCCTTTTAGCCACCGGAGATGATTTTGGTTTCGTTAAGCTTTTTTCATATCCTGTCAAGGTAATATTGCGTGTTTATTATCTTTACTTGCTGCTGGGGTAATAACCAATTTCGGGCTTTACAGGGACAGCACGCAAGATTCAAGAAGTATGTGGGGCACAGTGCACATGTCACTAACGTGAGGTGGCTGCACAATGACTCTGTGCTGCTCACGGTGGGCGGCGCCGACACAGCCCTGATGATCTGGACCAGGGAGTTTGTGGGGACCCAGGAGAGCAAGCTGGTGGACAGCGAGGAGTCAGACACCGACGTGGAAGAGGATGGAGGTGAGCCCCCCACCTGCCACATGCCTCCTGCGACTGGCTCCCCAATCTCTTTCTGTTGTTTGAGGCTATGACAGCGATGTTGCTAGAGAAAAGGCCATTGACTACACCACCAAGATTTATGCTGTGAGCATCAGGGAAATGGAAGGCACCAAGCCACACCAGCAGCTGAAGGAAGTTTCCGTGGAAGAAAGGTATGGTGTTGCCAGGTTTGCTTGCTTTTATTTGTATTGTGTTTTAACTTGCTTTCCTTTGGAGGCAGGGAATTGTCAAGTAAGTATTCACACCGCTCTGGAGACAAACACTTTCTCACTTGGCTTTGTTTGCTGCTTTCAAGGGGATCAAGGTAATCCTTCTCTTTGCATATCCCGGGAGCAAGCTGTGCTTCCTCTGGCCGCTCTCTCTTCCAGACCACCCGTTAGCCGAGCAGCTCCCCAGCCTGAGAAACTGCAGAAGAACAATATCACCAAAAAAAAGAAACTGGTTGAGGTGAGTTAAACAATCACTTGTAGTCTGATATTAGGGTCACATTGATCTGTGTGTGTGAATGCAGGAGCTGGCTCTAGACCACGTGTTTGGCTACAGAGGTTTCGACTGTCGAAATAACCTGCATTACCTTAATGATGGCGCTGACATCATCTTCCACACAGCAGCGGCTGGCATCGTTCAGAACCTCTCCACAGGTAACCGGGGGTTAAAAAATACAGGTTTTTCTCTGTTCACCCTCCCATGATCTCTCTCCCCCAGGGAGCCAGAGCTTCTATCTGGAGCACACAGATGACATCCTCTGTCTCACAGTGAACCAGCACCCCAAGTACAGAAACGTGGTGGCCACCAGCCAGATAGGTAGGAGGTCCTGTGGCAGCTGAGGCTCTCCCCTTACTTCTTTGTCATGCCTCTCCACACTCAGGGACAACACCTTCCATCCACATATGGGACGCCATGACCAAACACACCCTCTCCATGCTGCGGTGCTTCCACTCCAAGGGGGTGAATTACATCAACTTCAGTGCAACTGGAAAGCTCCTGGTGTCGGTGGGAGTGGACCCTGAGCACACCATCACTGTCTGGCGATGGCAGGAAGGTAAACCAGCACTGGGCTTTCTGTCCCTCCAGAGGAGCCTCACTGGACTCTGTCACCCACACAGGTGCCAAGGTTGCCAGCCGAGGGGGTCACCTGGAGCGCATATTTGTGGTGGAATTTCGCCCCGACTCAGACACGCAGTTTGTATCTGTCGGGGTCAAACATATGAAGTTCTGGACCCTGGCAGGCAGCGCCTTGCTTTACAAGAAAGGGGTCATCGGGTCCCTGGGAGCTGCCAAAATGCAGACGATGCTCTCCGTGGCCTTCGGTGCTGTGAGTTCTAGCAGATACTCCCTGAGAAGGGGTCCGGGTGTAGAAGATGTTGTTTTGTTTACAGAACAATCTCACTTTCACGGGTGCCATCAATGGAGATGTCTACGTCTGGAAGGACCACTTCCTCATCCGGCTGGTGGCCAAGGCTCACACAGGCCCCGTGTTCACAATGTACACAACCCTTCGGGATGGACTCATAGTGACCGGCGGAAAAGAGAGGCCGTAAGCCAAAGCTCCTATGGAAACAACTTGTCTAACAGCCTGAGTCCCTTTCAATCTTTTTTAGGACCAAAGAAGGAGGTGCTGTAAAATTGTGGGACCAGGAGATGAAGCGCTGCCGGGCCTTTCAGCTGGAGACCGGGCAGCTGGTGGAGTGTGTGCGCTCCGTGTGCCGTGGAAAAGTGAGCACAGCCAGCTCCCCTGGGGGCTGGGCTCCTTTTTCTAATAGTGTTTCAATTACAACAGGGAAAAATCTTAGTGGGAACCAAAGACGGAGAAATAATTGAAGTTGGTGAAAAAAATGCTGCTTCTAACATCCTGATTGATGGTCACATGGAAGGGGAGATCTGGGGCCTGGCCACTCACCCTTCCAAGGACCTCTTCATCTCTGCCAGCAACGATGGCACAGCCCGGATCTGGGACCTGGCTGACAAGGTGAGGCCGACTCTGCCCAAACTCAGATGCCCAGCTCAGGTGACTTTCCTTTGCATCAATGTAGAAGCTGTTAAACAAGGTGAGCTTGGGCCATGCGGCCAGGTGTGCAGCCTACAGCCCTGATGGGGAGATGGTGGCCATTGGCATGAAGAATGGAGAGTTTGTCATCTTGTTGGTGAACAGCCTGAAAGTTTGGGGGAAAAAACGAGACCGGAAATCTGCTATCCAAGATATCAGGTACCTAAGTGGGTGGTCTGGGCATGGAGGAGCATGGACTCTGCTCTCGGATTGCTTTTTCTAGAATCAGCCCAGACAACCGATTCTTAGCCGTTGGTTCTTCTGAACACACAGTTGACTTCTATGACCTCACTCAGGGCACAAATCTGAACCGCATTGGCTACTGCAAAGATATCCCAAGCTTTGTCATTCAGATGGATTTTTCTGCGGATGGCAAATACATTCAGGTATGCTTGGGGTTTACTTATATCTGGGGCAAGTTGATGAACATGGCTTCCCTTCTACCTACAGGTGTCAACAGGTGCCTATAAGCGCCAGGTGCATGAGGTCCCCCTGGGGAAGCAGGTAACTGAAGCCGTGGTCATTGAGAAGATCACCTGGGCCTCCTGGACAAGGTGACTGACTGGAAGAAAAAACTTGAGGAAAATTCTATCCTAACCCCTCTTTCTGTTGGAACAGCGTCCTGGGAGATGAAGTCATTGGAATCTGGCCACGAAATGCAGACAAGGCTGATGTCAACTGCGCATGTGTGACCCACGCTGGCCTGAACATTGTCACAGGAGATGACTTTGGGCTGGTGAAGCTCTTTGATTTTCCATGCACAGAAAAATTTGTGAGTGTTCCTCAGAGTAACCTCCCTGCAGGTCTTAGCTGTCTCCATTCACTTTTGCTCACAGGCCAAACATAAGCGATACTTCGGTCACTCGGCTCACGTGACGAACATCCGTTTCTCTTATGATGACAAGTATGTGGTCAGCACTGGAGGAGACGACTGCAGGTACTAACGTAGCTGACCCAGTTCTTACTCCACAGGCCTGGCCAGCTCTCCCTCCCCATCTCAGGCATCCCGTGGGTCAGCCTCTCCCAGGGGCATGAGGAGGGCTGATGTGGGGCTAATAAACAGGAAATTCCATGAGTCCTCATGAAGGCAAGTACTTTCCAAGATAAGGCATTTACTCTTTGGTGACTGTCAACCCAATGGTTGTGACTGGAGCTGTCCTGGGATGGCATGGGCATGTGATAGCTACTCTGGGCACTGCTGGGGGAAAGGGACAGGTGGATGACACCCGAGATGGCTGATTTGAGTAGAAGCTCTTGGCAGCCCATGGGCTTTTGTGCATAATCAGGAGGTTAGAATGCAAATTCATCTATATGTCCTTTTAAGAACTCCCAGTTGATCACCAGTGTTGGGAATTTCTTTATTTACTCTAAATAGAGTATAGAGGAACAGGTCTAGGTCATTCTAACTCACTCAGCTTCCCCATTTCTGATGAGCTTCATTGTAGCATGAATACTGGGTTCTATTCAGCCCAAGCAAAACTCCTGAGGGGATAAAGATGAAATACAGGCCTTCTGATACTTCCTGGTGGTCTGAGTTAGGTTGTAAGAAAGGCACCTATAAAGAATCTCAACCCACTTCCCACTCAAAAGCACTGTGTATTTCTCATGGCCTGCCTGGGAGCCCCCATCTCCAGCCTGCTGTGCTGGCTACTTCTGGCACTTATAGCCCTTGAGATAGTACCGCCAGCAGCTCCCTGTGAAGTGCTAACACCCCTTCAAAGCAGCACCAACCCAATTGTGAACAAGCTAGGAGTAAAAGACGTAAATGAATTGGTCACCCCAATGCAGGGGATACAGACTTGTTTTAATATAAAAAAGAAGTGGCCTTAACCGTGCAGGGCTTGCAGGCCTTTGTAGGCATGGGAGCATGCTGTGATCCCTGGTTCTGTGCTAAACACTCAAAAGGGCTCTCTGACTCAAGTGGAGGTGATAAACCTTTTCAATAGTAACAGGAGAGAGTGTGATATCAAAGTGCCAGAAGTCCTCACGGACCAACATTTAGCACAGACATTCAAACTGCTGAAAGAACCAAACAGAACTCAACTGAAAAAAACAGACCTTTTAAGAAAAGCAATAGATCTTAATTTGGTGGCAAGATCCCTGGTTTACCTTTTGAAGTCAAAATGTTCAATACATCACCCGAGCTTGACTTTTGAGCACTTGGCAAGATTGTTTTTTGCCACTTGACACAAGTATGATGTCCAGCTATGCAAAATGACTGTTTGATCTGCCTTTTCAGTGTATTTGTGTGGCGATGTCTGTAAAATGCCAGAAGCCTCTTATGTTATTGCTGCTGCTGCTACCAGCCAGCAACTGCAGAGGCCATGCTGAGGTGCCTCCTTGCCACCAGCCGTTGGGAAATGCCTACCATGCTGCCCCGGATGCACAAGCTCAAAACGCTGCAGAAGTTACACAACTGCTCCCATAATCTGGACTCTCCAAAACCGTGATGCCACGAAGGAAGGTCAAGTTTTAAAATGTTAAAGACTGCTTGCCTCTGTTCCTGAGACTAAACAGTATACATACTAACTACATTGACAAAGAAATCCTATCTGATAATGTAGCCCGCTGACGAATTTTGAAGCCTCGGTTACCCTAACCAATATGTAGCTTTTAATTTGCATCAAAACTTTTACAAAGATGTTTTGCTATTGTTTCTATATACTTCAAGAATGTTCATTTTTACAAATAAGTTGAACAAGACAGCCTAAGTTAGATGCACCGAAGTACTAGAAATATCGCTAGCCTCTGTTCTCCAGTTTAGCTTTCAAAACCAAATGAGCCATGTATAAAGGAGTTGAGAAACTTAATTTTTAAATGTTTCATTTGCAGAGTTTTATATCCATTAAGTGCCTTTGAAAGTTTCCAGTTGTGTGGGCTGCTGTCTCACCTCCCACCAATTTCTCCTTTCTCCATATGGTGCTAAAACCTCAAAGCTGAGGAGGGCTGCAGGACCCTTAGCAGATTCAGTGTGTCACCCTTGTCCTGTGTTCACGCCAAGGCTTCCTAAATGAAAGACATCGGTTACCTGCTTATGGGAAGGTGAGCAGCAAAGGAATTGAAGTTCGGGACAGGGTAGAATTATGGGTTTTCATTGTGTTTCATGCCAAACCCACAAAATCCAAAATAGAATTCAAGTTAAACAAACTTCTACTACAAAATGGAAGGGGAAAAAGGCTCAGGAAGGTCTATGAGAATGAGCTGACTTATCTCGTTAAATCTTAAGATAAATGAGGGTAACCCAAGGCTGCACCTTGGTGTACCACCCTGAGTGGAGTTGAGGTGACTTCATTTGATTGCTTCAGGCGAACTATATAGGTCAAGTCCAGATTATAAAAAAATTATCTGCAGAACAAATTGTAAACCCAAGGAATAGCTGGTAAATCAAAATTATAAAGTGAGTTAGAGTTCCTTGGAGTTGGTTGTATGACGGAATATGACTTGGACAATCTTTACCAGAAGCCATCCGTAAGCCCCTCAGTCACACTTTCCATGTAGCTGACCAGTGACTACAGGATGTGGCTGACAGTGCTCACTGAAAGGAGAGTTGGTGCGGGACTGGTGGTTCTGAGCACATAGACGCCTATTAGTCCTTCTGGTCAGTGAACGAAAATTCTAGACCTACAGTTACTGGCTACTTGCATTTGTCAGTTTAGAGAAAAGGTAAAATGAGGCATTTTCAATTGTAGAATAGACTAACATTTACCACAGAAGTGCTTCAGCATTCTAAATGGATTAGATCACTCATTAAGCTATTTTTATATGCCAATTTACTAATGCCTTACATCAATCCACTAATAGGTTGTTGGGCCCGCAGTAGAGTCCCTATGCAGTCCCAATTCTGTTTTCTGTAACCATGTGACTGGTGATGCAGAGTGATAACCATGTCTGCCTATCTTGTACTAGACTCTTCATGCTGATCGGATCTTGCATTGAAATAACCATGTGGAAGAACAATGAATCGATTAATGATGACATGTACAACCATATTTAAAGAGCAATAGTGTCCGTGTGTCATGAAAAACTTATTTGTAAACGTTTATATGGTATGATTTTGATTTTATGTATGTTCATAAATCCTGCACTGTATGATATATGTGAGTTAAAACATTGGTGCATGAATTTATTTTCAAAGTATAAAACACATCACTTAAACATTTTATGTGTCAAATAAAATTTGATTATGTAAACACATTTGTTGACTTTTGTTTCCACAGTAAACAAAC